CTCCCGGCCCTGACATCTAGCTGGTTCCTGAGGAGGAGGCAGAAGTCATGAGGAGGCAATGGGGAAACAGCCATGGCAGCCAGTGCCTGCCTGTGGATGCTTGGACATTAAAGGGTCACCAGCTGAGTGTGGGCTGAGTGTCCCTGAACACAACATTTGTGCTTAGGAAGAACCCATTCCAGAGCTGAGAGAGAAGGATGCCAACATGCTGCTTCCTCCCTCTTTCTGGGGGCATTTCTTCTGCCCCTCCAATCCCATCTCTGAGAGCTGGTCCCAGGTCCAGCCCAAGCAGGAGAGGCAGCCCTCACCTTCCCAGGTGTTTGTAGGCATGTTACTCTCCCTCCTAGAGAGTGTTCCCCGCAGCTCCGCCTTCCCTGCAGGCCTCCTCCATCCTCTAAAGCACAAATCATCACCACCTGCACAACTCGAATGTCTTTCTCAGCCATGCCTGATTCCTCTGCAGGAAGGAAAAAGGAAGCAGTTCCTGGTAGTGTATGGAGGGACCCACAGAAAAGCCAAGAGCCCACAGCAGATATTGCTTGTTTTTTACCTCTAACTACTCTGGAGTGCAAGAAAGGGCATCCATTGTAAAGTCCAACTCTTACCAAGTGGGTGAGGCTATAGACATCTTGTCTCTTTCTTCAGCTGTGCAGCTCAGACAGGCCCAGATGTTGAGCTCATGCAGGAGCTAGACCCATACCTGCGCATCATGTGGATGAGGCCTTTGTCTAGCCTATGTGTCTGAGGCTCCTAGATAGGCAAAGGCCATGAAGTTGGGGAGAACCTGTGAGATGGGATGAAACTCAGGAAGGAGTATAAGGCTGTGGGTGTCAAGCCCCCCAGCCCCAGCAAAGCTAAATACTTCCAGCAGCAACTTCCTAGCTTGAAGCAACCTTGTCTGTTCAATTTTATAATCACAAAGGAAAAAGTGTCCCAGTCCCCTGGCCTTTCCTCTCATCACAATCCCCTTCCTCTGACATCACAGAGGCAAGAACTGTCTTCTCTGCTCGGAGCACTGAGTCGAGGGCATCTCCAGGACAGGCATTCAGGCAGAGCAAGCTCCAGGTTTCACCACAATGCCCATCCCTGCCTCCCCACTCCACCCACCTCTGCCTTCCTTACTGCTGTATCTGCTGCTTGAACTGGCAGGTGAGTGGGGCCTCAGTGTATGTGTGTGGTGGGAAATGAGAAATGATTTTCAGCTTTTTTCCAGGAGTCACACATGTGTTCCATGTGCAACAAACGGAGATGTCACAGACTGTATCAACTGGGGAGTCAATCATCTTGAGTTGCAGCGTACCCAATACCTTACCAAATGGACCTGTCTTGTGGTTCAAGGGAACAGGGCCAAACCGGAAATTAATCTACAATTTCAAACAAGGTAACTTTCCCAGAGTAAAAGAGATTGGAGACACCACCAAGCCTGGCAACACAGACTTTTCCACCCGCATCCGTGAAATCTCTCTTGCTGATGCTGGCACCTATTACTGCGTGAAGTTCATAAAAGGAAGAGCTATCAAGGAGTACCAATCAGGTCGGGGCACTCAGGTGTTTGTTACTGGTGAGTATGTCTCCTATACCCCATACCCCCTGTTGAACCAAAACCCACCTTTTCCCTGTCAAAGGCTATACCCCATGGCAAAGAAGAGGAATCAACTGCACCAAAATAATCCATCCAGTCACTCAACAACTGTACAAGCAGATGACAATAACAAGCCTCGGTGGTTGTGAGGAAGACCAATATCCAGAGTTTCTACAATGTATTATCTAAGATGTCCAGTTTCAAAAAAAGTGAGACATGCAATAGAACAGAAAACTATGACAAGTATACCAAAAACAAACCAAAAAAAAAAAGGTATCAGAAACTGCTTGTTATGGCCATCAGATGTCAAACTTAACAGGCAAAGCATTTGGTGTAACCATTACAAATATGTTCAAAGAAACATGATTAAACAAACCATGATTAAATAAGTACAAGAAAGTAACATGATAATGTTGCATCAAATAGAAGATATCAATAAACAGAAATTATTAAAAAGAACCAAATGGAAATTTTATTATTCAAAAGTACAACAATTGAAAGAAAAATTACCCTAGAGGGGATTAACAGTAGATTTGAAGAAGCAGATTTAGCAAATTTGAAAATAGATTAATATAAATTATGGAATCTGAAGAACAGAGAAAAATTAAATGAAAATAACATTTAAAAAATGAACAGAGCCTCAGAGAAATGTAAGCCATCATTAAGCACACCGCATACATGTAATAGGGATAGCAGAAGGAGAGGAGAAAGAGAAAACAGCAGAAAAAAATATTCAAAGAAAGAATAGCTGAAAACTTCTCAAGTCTATTTAGTCAGCTGGACCGGAGACTGAAAAAGGAAACTCAAATTACTAGAATCAGAAATGAAGGAAGGAACATTACTAGCAACTTTATAGAAATAAAAAGGAATATTAAAGAATACTATGAAAAAATGTGTGCCTATAAACTAGGTTTATATGATGAAAAAGACAAACTCCTAGAAGACATAAAAATTACCAAAACTGGCCCAAAAATAATGGAGCATTTCAAGATACCTATAACAACTAAACAGATTAAATTAGTAATAAAAAATTACCCTGATATCGACACCAGACAAAGACATCACAAGAAAAAAACACAGATCAAATATATCTTACGTATATGGACACAAAAATCCCTTAAGAAAATACTAGCAAACTGAAACCAGCAACATATAGAAAGCATTATTCATGTTGACCAAGTGGGATTTATCCCATGAATACAAGGTTGGTTTAATATCTGAATGTCAATTAATTTAATACAACACAATATCAATAAAATAAAAAAGAAAACCACATAATCCTCTCAAGATGATAAAAAAAAAGGAATTTGGTAAAATCTAAAATTCTTTTATTTAAAAAGGTACTCAAAAAACTAGGAATAGTAGGGAACTTTATCAACCTGATAAAGAGCATGGATGCAAAACCCATAGCTAACATCATATTTAGCAAAACCGAAAGCCACAGCCAATGTCACAATTAATGAGGATGGTTAGATGCTGTCCCCAGTAGATCAAGAATAACACAAGGATATCTCCTATCACCATTTCTACTCAACGTTGTACTAAAATTTTTAGTCAGGACAATTAAGTAATAAAAACAATCCAAATTGGAAAGAATGAAGTAAAACTATCTCTATTGACAAATGGCATGTTCTTGTACATAGAAAATCCTAAGGAACCCACTAAAAAACTATTCAAACTACTGAGCAAGTTCAGCAAGCTTGAGAGTACAGTTCAATATACAAAAATCTATTACATTTCCACACACTTGGAATGAACACTAAAAATAAAAATAAATTTAACAAAAGAAGTGCAAATTTATACTCTGAAAACTACAAAAAAATGTTAAATGAAAGAAGATCTAAACAAATTGAAAATTTTCCCATTTTCATGGACCAGAAGATTTAACATTCTTAAGATGGCACTATTCCCCCAAACTGGTCTACAGATCCAACACAATCCTTATCAGAATCCCAACCTACTTTTTTGTAGAAATTGACAAGCTGATCTTAACATTCATGTGGAAATATGAAGGATCCAGAATAGCCAAAACAATCCTGAAAAATAAAGTAGGAGAACACACGTTTTTCTTTCAAAACTTACTACAGGCTGGACGCAATGGCTCACGCCTGTAATCCCAGCACTTTGGGAGGCTGAGATGGGAGGATCGCTTGAGGACAGGAGTTTGAGGCCAGCCTGGTGAACACAGTGAAATCTCATCTCTAAAAATAAATAAATAAAATAAAAATAAAAGTTCACTACAAGTCCACATCAATCAAGATAATGTGGTACTGGAACAGGATAGACCTATAGACCAATGGAAAAGAGAGAGTCCAGAAACAAGCCCATGTATCTGTGGTCAACTGATTTTCAACAAGTGTGATAATGAGGAAAGAAGCATCTTTTCAACAAATAATGCTGAAACAACTGGATAGCCACACACAGAAAACAATGAAGTTGAACCCTACTTCACACCATATACAAAAATTAACTCAAAATGGTTTGAAAGCCTAAAAATACCTATAAAGCTTTTATAATAAAACATAGGGATAAATCTTAATGACATCAGATTTTGCATTGGCTTCTTAAGCATAGTATCAAAAGCATGAGAAACAAAAGAAAAAATAGATATATTGGACTTCATAAAAATTAAAACCTTTTATGCTTCAAAGGACATTATCAAGAAAGTAAAAAGATAACCCACAGAATGGGAAAAATATTTGCAAATTACATATCTGATAAGGGCCTTGAGTTTAGAATATATAAAGAATTTCTCCAAAGCAGATATTCAAATTGCCAATAAGCACATCAAAAGGAGCTCAGCATAATTTATCCTCAGGGAAATGCAAATCAAAACTATAATGAAATACAACTTTGCACTCATAAGGATAGCTAAAATCAAAAATCAGATAACAAATGTTTATGAGAATGTAGAGGAATTGTAAACCTCATACACTGCAGGTGGAAATGCAAAATGGTGAAGCCACTTTGGAAAATAGATAGGCAGCTCCTCAAACAGTCAAACATAAGTTACTATATGACCCAGCTATTCCACTCCTAGGTATTTACTCAAGAGAAATGAAAACATATGTTCACACAAAAATTTGTGCACAAATGTTTATAACAGCATTCACACTATCTGAAAGGTAGAAACAATCCAAACATCTATCAACTGATGAATGGAAAAGCAAGGTATGATCTATACATACAGTGGAATATTATTAGGCTATGAAGAGGAATGACATACTAAGACATGCAGCAACATGGATAAACCTTGAAAGCATATGCTAAGTTAAAGAATAAAATCACAAAAGGTCACTTATTCTCTCTAGATTCTTCCTCTCTGTGCAGGACATCTCTGAAAGAAAGACAGCAGCCCCAGTCAGGGGCTTATAGATAAAACTCCCATCTCCCTGGGACAGAGCACCGGGGGGAAGGGGCAGCTGTGGGCACAGCTTCAGCAGACTTAAACATTCCTGCCTGCCGGCTCTGAAGAGAGCAGTGGATCTCCCAGCACAGCGCTTGAGCTCTGCTAAGGGACAGACTGCCTCCTCAAGTGGGTCGCTGACCCCCGTGCCTCCTGATGGGGAGACACCTCCCAGCAGGGGTCGACAGACACCTCATACAGGAGAGCTCTGGCTGGCATCTGGCAGGTGCCCCTCTGGGATGAAGCTTCCAGAGGAAGGAGCAGGCAGCAATCTTTGCTGTTCTGCAGTCTCCACTGGTGATACCCACGAAAACAGGATCTGGAGTGGACCTCCAGCAAACTCCAGCAGACCTGCAGAAGAGTGGCCTGACTGTCAAAAGGAAAACTAACAAACAGAAAGCAACAGGATCAACATCAACAAAAAGGATGAGCATGCAAAAATCCCATCAGAAGGTCACCAACATCCAAGATCAAGGTAGATAAATCCATGAAAATGAGGAAAAAACAGCGCAAAAAAGCTGAAAACTCCAAAAACCAGAATGTCTCTTCTCCTCCAAAGAATGACATCTCCTCGCCAGCAAGGCAACAAAACTGGATGGAGAATGAGTTTGACGAATTGACAGAAGTAGGCTTCAGATGGCGGGTAATAACAAACTCCTCCATGCTAAAAGAGCATGTTCTAACCCAATGCAAGAAAGCTAAGAAACTTGATAAAAGGTTGCAGGAACTGCTAACTAGAATAACCAGTTTAGAGAAGAACATAAATGACCTGATGGAGCTGAAAAACACAACACGAGAACTTCATGAAGCATACAGAAGTATCAAGAGCTGAATCAATCAACCAGAAGAAAGGATTTCAGAGATTGAAGATCAACTTAATGAAATAAAGTATGAAGACAAGATTAGAGAAAAAAGAGTGAAAAAGAATGAACAAACCCTCCAAGAAATATGGGACTATGTT